GCCCGCCCGCCCCCTCACCCGGCAGCCAGCTCAGCTCACCCGAGAGCTGAGCCCGAGAAGCCGGCCTCTGACGGTGCTGGCGTGGCGCTTGCCAAAATATGCCCCTTGCATCTCAATTTCCCCCGGCCATTTCTCTTGCACGCACAGCTCGCCCGGGGCCACCTCGGCTCTCCAGCGCAGCCCTTTCGACCCCTGTTTCTTCCTTCCCCGATCCATGCCTGCTCAAGGCCGAATGCAAAACCCACCTCCAAGAAAGCGCAGCGGGCACGGGGGGCACCTAGCGTGCCATGTCCCGCAGTCCCCTCCCAGCCAAGACCAGAGCCCCAGACTCTAGATTACGGAAATGAGTGTCATTCAGACCAAGGACTGCGCGTCTGCGGTCCCGGTCCCCGGCTCTGGGTGCTTCTCTGGGGTGTCTGTGCGCTCCGGCACCCCCCGTCGCCGTCCGTGAGCCTGCGCCCCCCACCCACCCAGGCTTGGGAGCGCCCCCCACCCAAGGCTTGGGAGCACTCCCCAATCACCTCCGCCACGTTCATTTCACTTCCTACCGCGGTCCGGATTGCAGCAAAACCGGGTAGCGCGAGGGCCAAAAAGTGGAAAGGAGAGCGCCTTTCCGTGTCGTGCAGCCAGCTCGCCAACTCTCCCTCCCCAGCCCCGACCCTCGCAATCTCAAATGCAACTTTTTCCCTTCGGTCTCGGTTTCCCCCGGGCTGCGGCTAGCGGGCGCCGCGCTGCGAGGCGTGGAGCGGGCGGGCTGCCGCGAGGCTGCGGGTGGCGGTGCCGGCTACAGCCGCGAGCCGGCGAGTGGGTGGGTGGGTGGGTGGGGAGGAGGGAGAGGACAGGCGGGGAGAGAGACGGGTGTGGGGAGGGGAGGGAGGGGGAGATTCCGCTCTCCTGCCGCTCCCAGCCCGGGCGGGGGGCGGGGGGAGGAGGCCGCGACGAGGGAGGGGAGGAGGGAGGGAGGAAGGGAGGGAGGGAGCCGAGGAAGACGCTCCGATAACCCGTGCGTTTCGTAAGGCTCGGAGCACTTGTACATTTCTGCAGCCGCGCGGCGAGCCATTCGCGGCGGCTGCTGCAGCTCCTACTGCATCTTCCTTCTCTTCCTTTCCTCGGGCTCCGGGTGTGTGTATGTGTGAGAGTGAGTGTGTGTGTGCCTCCCCACCGTCTGTTGCAACCCTGCAAAGTCTCGGAGTCGGAGAGCGCGCCTCGCTTCCAGAGCCCCCGGACCCGGCGAGTCAGCGATCGCCGAGCCGGCCACCATGCCCGGCAGACCGCGCCACTAGGCGCTCCTCGCGGCTCCCACCCGGCGGCGGCGGCGGCGGCGGCGGCGTCCGCGATGGTTTCAGACGCTGAAGGATTTTGCATCTGATCGCTCGGCGTTTCAAAGGCAGAGGCCCCCCCTCCCCCTTCCCCCCTCCCTCGCCGTCTTTGTTTCCTTCCCCCCCTGCTCTCCCCACTCCCCCCACCCCACCCCCCTCTCCTCTCCTCCTCCTCTTTTTTAGAAGCAGCGATCGGAGATGGATGTCTCTCTTTGCCCAGCCAAGTGTAGTTTCTGGCGGATTTTCTTGCTGGGAAGCGTCTGGCTGGACTATGTGGGCTCCGTGCTGGCTTGCCCTGCAAATTGTGTCTGCAGCAAGACTGAGATCAATTGCCGGCGGCCGGACGATGGGAACCTCTTCCCCCTCCTGGAAGGGCAGGATTCAGGGAACAGCAATGGGAACGCCAGTATCAACATCACGGACATCTCAAGGAATATCACTTCCATGTAAGTCAGGCGGCCGCTCCCCAGCCTGCCTCGGCTGACCGTTACCTTTCCTCCTCCCCTGCAGACACATAGAGAACTGGCGCAGTCTTCACACGCTCAACGCCGTGGACATGGAGCTCTACACCGGACTTCAAAAGCTGTGAGTACACCCGGCCACAGAGAGGCCTTTCCGCTCTGCTGATCCTCTTTTTCTCTCTGTCTAGGACCATCAAGAACTCAGGACTTCGGAGCATTCAGCCCAGAGCCTTTGCCAAGAACCCCCATTTGCGTTATATGTGAGTAGAGCTGGGCTGCAGGGATTGGGGGCTTAAAATTTCCCTTTATTTGTCAATCTTGCAGAAACCTGTCAAGTAACCGGCTCACCACACTCTCGTGGCAGCTCTTCCAGACGCTGAGTCTTCGGGAATTGTAAGTTTGGTTTTGAAGACTGTCCAGGTACTGAGGTTCCCTTCCCCTCTCTCTTTGCCGACAGGCAGTTGGAGCAGAACTTTTTCAACTGCAGCTGTGACATCCGCTGGATGCAGCTCTGGCAGGAGCAGGGGGAGGCCAAGCTCAACAGCCAGAACCTCTACTGCATCAACGCTGATGGCTCCCAGCTTCCTCTCTTCCGCATGAACATCAGTCAGTGTGGTGAGTGAGTGGCCGCCTGGCCCAGCTGGCTCCTGTCTTTTCACCCACTTTGTCTGGCTCCCAGACCTTCCTGAGATCAGCGTGAGCCACGTCAACCTGACCGTACGAGAGGGTGACAACGCTGTTATCACTTGCAATGGCTCTGGATCACCCCTTCCTGATGTGGACTGGATAGTCACTGGGCTGCAGTCCATCAACACTCACCAGGTAGGCATCCTGGGCTTCAGCCCCATCAGGAGTCTGATTGTTATCTTTTTATTGGGGTTTTCAGACCAATCTGAACTGGACCAATGTTCATGCCATCAACTTGACGCTGGTGAATGTGACGAGTGAGGACAATGGCTTCACCCTGACGTGCATTGCAGAGAACGTGGTGGGCATGAGCAATGCCAGTGTTGCCCTCACTGTCTACTGTAAGTGCATGTTATTGTGGGGGATGGCTGTGTCCTGGATTTCAGCAGGCTTCTCCCTTGACAGATCCCCCACGTGTGGTGAGCCTGGAGGAGCCTGAGCTGCGCCTGGAGCACTGCATCGAGTTTGTGGTGCGTGGCAACCCCCCACCAACGCTGCACTGGCTGCACAATGGGCAGCCTCTGCGGGAGTCCAAGATCATCCATGTGGAATACTACCAAGAGGGAGAGATTTCCGAGGGCTGCCTGCTCTTCAACAAGCCCACCCACTACAACAATGGCAACTATACCCTCATTGCCAAAAACCCACTGGGCACAGCCAACCAGACCATCAATGGCCACTTCCTCAAGGAGCCCTTTCCAGGTGAGGGCAGCGTAGCTGGATCGGAGGTGTATTTGTTAATTATCTCTTTGTCCTTTTTTTGCAGAGAGCACGGATAACTTTATCTTGTGTAAGTCTGCTTTACCTGTTGCTTTGAAACTGCTGTCCTCCTCCTTTTTGTGTTTGGTTTTCAGTTGACGAAGTGAGTCCCACACCTCCTATCACTGTGACCCACAAACCAGAAGAAGACACTTTTGGGGTGAGTCACTTCTTGGTCAAGAGGAGTGTGTTGTTGCTGACTCTCTGTTTCTGGTTCCTCACAGGTATCCATAGCAGTTGGACTTGCTGCTTTTGCCTGTGTCCTGTTGGTGGTTCTCTTCGTCATGATCAACAAATATGGTCGACGGTCCAAATTTGGAATGAAGGGTAAGGTGGGAGTTTCATTTTCAAGGGCGTCAACCAGGTCCTGCGTCTCTCTTGGTGTGTGCAGGTCCCGTGGCTGTCATCAGTGGTGAGGAGGACTCAGCCAGCCCACTGCACCACATCAACCACGGCATCACCACGCCCTCGTCACTGGATGCCGGGCCCGACACTGTGGTCATTGGCATGACTCGCATCCCTGTCATTGAGAACCCCCAGTACTTCCGTCAGGGACACAACTGCCACAAGCCGGACACGTGTAAGTACTGGGATGGAATGCTCTCCCTCCTGTTGCTGCCCTCCTCTTTGTCCCCATCCTACAGATGTGCAGCACATTAAGAGGAGAGACATCGTGCTGAAGCGAGAACTGGGTGAGGGAGCCTTTGGAAAGGTCTTCCTGGCCGAGTGCTACAACCTCAGCCCGACCAAGGACAAGATGCTTGTGGCTGTGAAGGTAAACCCCAGAGGCATGCCGGCACCAGGAGGTGTTAAACACCTGTGTCCTGCATTGTTCCTAGGCCCTGAAGGATCCCACCCTGGCTGCCCGGAAGGATTTCCAGAGGGAGGCCGAGCTGCTCACCAACCTGCAGCATGAGCACATTGTCAAGTTCTATGGAGTGTGCGGCGATGGGGACCCCCTCATCATGGTCTTTGAATACATGAAGCATGGAGACCTGAATAAGTTCCTCAGGTAAGCAAGGATTGTCTTCCCCTGCACCTGACCTGCCCCCTCTCTTCTCCCCATGCTCTTGCAGGGCCCATGGGCCAGATGCAATGATCCTTGTGGATGGACAGCCACGCCAGGCCAAGGGTGAGCTGGGGCTCTCCCAAATGCTCCACATTGCCAGTCAGATCGCCTCGGGTATGGTGTACCTGGCCTCCCAGCACTTTGTGCACCGAGACCTGGCCACCAGGAACTGCCTGGTTGGAGCGAATCTGCTAGTGAAGATTGGGGACTTCGGCATGTCCAGAGATGTCTACAGCACGGATTATTACAGGGTAAAGTGACTTTCCCAGCTGCAGGACTCAGCACTCTGTGTGCCTCTATCTCAACCCCTTTTAGGTGGGAGGACACACCATGCTCCCCATTCGCTGGATGCCTCCTGAAAGCATCATGTACCGGAAGTTCACTACAGAGAGTGATGTATGGAGCTTCGGGGTGATCCTCTGGGAGATCTTCACCTATGGAAAGCAGCCATGGTTCCAACTCTCAAACACGGAGGTAAAAAGGGGGTGCGTAGGAATCTTGATTGGGTGTAACTTCCTTGTTCTTCTCACTCTTTCAGGTCATTGAGTGCATTACCCAAGGTCGTGTTTTGGAGCGGCCCCGAGTCTGCCCCAAAGAGGTGTACGATGTCATGCTGGGGTGCTGGCAGAGGGAACCACAGCAGCGGTTGAACATCAAGGAGATCTACAAAATCCTCCATGCTTTGGGGAAGGCCACCCCAATCTACCTGGACATTCTTGGCTAGTGGTGGCTGGTGGTCATGAATTCATACTCTGTTGCCTCCTCTCTCCCTGCCTCACATCTCCCTTCCACCTCACAACTCCTTCCATCCTTGACTGAAGCGAACATCTTCATATAAACTCAAGTGCCTGCTACACATACAACACTGAAAAAAGGAAAAAAAAAGAAAGAAAAAAAAACCCTGTAAGGCAGTTTGGCAAATATATATATATATATATATATTTATATATCTAACTATCTATCAATCTATATCTACAGAGAGTTACCTTCTCTAGTACACAGAGAAGCTGCTGATACAGAAAACCACAAGACTTTAACAACTCAGAAACTCTAAAATATTAATAATACAAAGGAAAATTCCCTTTGACTTAAGCTGTGGCCCATGCTTCTAATGCTACGGCTCTTTGGAGCAGAAGACCTGGACCATGCAGAGAGACAATCTTTGGGATGAGAGCTCTGGGACGGGAGGAGTTAAGGTGGTGCTCAGTCGCTGCTGTGTGTGTCTGTTACCCCGGAAGCTCACCACAGGCACATGTGGGGACTGCATGGCTGTGCTCAGCAAAGAAATGATGCCTGAGCAGGGTCCTTGCCTCCACTTCTTCCCCATTTCCTCCACTTCAGGACAATGTTCTAATTTGTCCATTCTAAAAAGTGTAATCTTGATGCTTTTGGGAATCAATGATGGCACCTACGGGTAAACACAGAACAGACAACCCCACAACACAAAACCATGACAAGAGCTGACAGCATCCATCCTGGGTGTAAGCTTCTTGCTGGAGTTGCAAAGGATGTGTCTTTCTATTCTCAGAACTTAAAGAACTGGACTTTCTGGAGTAAAAGAACCACAGAAGAAAAAATAGCTGAAACCTGAACCCTGCCAAGACACTGCCACCTGTCTTTTCCATCATTGCAAAGATTCCTTGGCCTCACCTCCCACTTTCAGGCCCCTGGGAAGCTTAGGGGGTTAGGAAACAGGTCCCCATGTTATCTTTGAATGTAGACACAGCACGCTTTAGGGTTGCAATAGCAAGAGACTTGGTTGCTTGTAGGTCATTATAACGAATGCCCCCTGGTCCTCTCAGTTTCTCATCCTGCTTCCCTAGATCCTAGACCCCACTTCCTGGGTCTCTACTGAGTCCCAGGTAAACCCCACTGCCAAGGAAGGGAGCCAGGTCTAGTGAGAGGCTGCAGCAGTGAGTGTTTCAGGAAAGCAAGCAGTGGAGTGGGTGAGAGCCAGCAGGGGAGAATCTACTTGGCACCTGTGCCAGGCCCCTTGGCATTCTCCTCACGTTTCCAGCCCCTGGGAGGATTGATGCATCTGCCTTTGAGCTGTTGTGAAAACGCAGGGGCTGAGAAATCACTTTTGTGGGCTGGGGTAGGGGGAAGGGCTGAGGCTTCTCTGGGAGATGTCCAATGAGCGGCCAGTGCTGCAGGCTTGGAATCTTAATGAGGCCTGAGCCCTGACCGGAGAGAGGGAAGGAAACATCTGTGCTGGGGCCTGCTCCCTCTGCCCCAGCACTGGGGAATCACTGCCTTCCTGGCTGCTGCCACATACCACAGTGGGGCCGACCTCTGGGCCTCCCTGTCACATGAAACATGGAAGCCAACAGCCTGGCCCCACAGATCTCCTCTGCTGGAGAGGAGAGGATGTGTTCCTCCCAGGCCACGGGGCCCCTCTGCCTTGCCCCAAGCACAGAGCTACCTAAGGGACTGACCTTTGCCACACTGGAGCTCACCTCCCGGGGGCCTCTGGCCTACCCTTTTCCCTGCCAGCTGAAGAGACTGCCGGCAGCCTGGACGTCCTGGTTAGCTGAAGGCAGCTGAAATGTGGGCCTCCCTATGTGGGGTTTAGTACTGAATTATGTGTTTGTGGTTTTGCTTCTTTTTGTAGACCCACAAATATTTTTATTTGAATAGTAAAGAGCTGTGCTCAGATTGTAGCCATGGTTGGGATTTGGGATCAACGAGGCTGGTTAGCTGGACTGGGAGGGGAGGCAGGTGAGATGGGAATTTGGTGTTGGTTTTCTCACTGTGCTGTGCTCCTAGCCCCTGAGGACTTTGCAGGAAAGCTGTTTGGATTGACCACCTCAAGGAACTCCTTTGCTGTCCTATGACAATTACTCCTCTTGTCTTTCCACCTAGAGGACCGTTATGCCGGGGCTGTGAGTTCTGGCTGAAGCTGCACAATCTGGCTTTGATCTGGGTAGCTAAGAACAGGTGTTCAGGGAGGGCATGGTCTGGAGGCGCCTGAGGGAAAAGTATCTTCTGGTTAGAAGTGAAGCACCAATGCTCCTGTTGCTTCCCTTCTCCCATATCCTCTCCTGAACAAACACTGTGTGGCTTCTGTCTTCTTGGCTGTGTGTTTCAAAACTGATAGTCACTGATGGGCTGGGAAGAAGCAGGAGAAGAACTGGGTTGGAGATGGGTGGAAAACTGGGAATAAGGACCATGCTATGGTTTTATCTTCAGGGCACTGATTCATCATGGCCTAATGAAAGAAGGTGATTCCTTGGGGGAACAAGAAGCACTGAAGGAGACCGCAGTTGTCAGATTGCTGCCACCTTAGGCCCACGGGCTTTCACGCTGATCTTGGGGTCATGTTCTTACTGTGTCCATTGTAAGCAGCTGGCTGTGGAAGAGTGCCAGAGAGAGAGGGGCAGAGCAGGGAAGGGTAGCGAGGGAAGATATATTACTTTGATATATTAGCCTTGGCAGATTAAAAAAAAAAGATTTATTTTGGAGAGTAAAGGAGGCAGAAAATAGGGCCATGGAAATTGCAGGGTACACTATGGCTCTGGGGAGTGTGGCATGTACTGGGACACACCTGTCCCTCCTATATTGGGACAGGACTGATAAGGCTTAGTACACTGTATCTTAATTTCCCCATCTGCAGAATAAGGGGTACACCTGCTAATCTCTGGCCCCTTCTAGCTCTGAGTTCTTAGATTCTGACAACGTTGTGTCACTGTGCCATTTTTCTCAATACCATTCTGGAATGGCAGGACAGCCTTGCATAGGTGGGGGGCAGTTGCCGCTGAAGGCTCACTGGGCCTGGGCAAGGCTGAGTTCCAATAAGACACTCCTCTCCTTCTTTGCCCCTTGTCTCAACATTTCGGAGTCTGAAGTGTCTGAGACGACTGTAAGCCAGGAGGGGAGCATTTGGTCGGCTTCCCATCCTGGCATTCCTACATACCAGAAAAGCACTGTCGACGGTCCATTTATTTATTTATTTATGAAGAGCCTAATGTGATGAAATGTGTTGTGAAATGACATCCTATTAGCCAATATGGCCACTCCAGTTCATTTCACCCTCATTTTCCCATACCAAAGTCCACCTTTTAGAAGACCATGTCACATCGCCTCTGAGAGCTTAGCTTTGAAGTGAGCTCTTTTGTGTCTTTTGATGAACGCTCCAGGGCACCCAGGCTGGTCTCTCTGCCATGCCAACCTCACCGGATCCTCTCCTGGACTGAGTGAGAGTGACCTGCTGTTGGGTGTCCACCTTGGAGTAGGGTGTTGTGGCCATGGGACCTCCCAATTCTTCTTTCTTTGGATGTGAACCTAACTCTGCCCTCTAATGATATCCCTGAACTCTGAGGGGACCTTGGGCATCACTGAACCTCCTCTAGTCAAGAGACAAGAAAAAGGAGGTGCTGCTTCCTCCATTCAGCAGATCATGCACAAATTACTCCTAGACAGAGGCTTCCCACTTGAGGCAAAGGATCTTTGGTCCTTCTGGGTTCAGGTTGAACATTAATGTTCTTCTCTAGTGATGCCTACTTTGCGGAATACACTAGTGCAAGTCATTTTGGTGCTAAATACTGCAGAAACCAACACCAACGGGAGAGCTGTCAGCCAGCTTCTGGGGCTGCACGAGACTCAACTCAGAAGTAGAAGTGAGTCAGCCATGCCGGGAGAGTACAGGGTGCATTGGAAGTTAAGTAGAAAAGTGGCAGGGTGAAAAGACCAGCAAAATTTCTGATTTTGCTATTAGTTATCCACGTGGCCTTGGCCAAATCAGCTTATTTCTCATTTGAGACGTTTAAGAGGTTTGTATAGATATTTTTAGAGTCCTTTTCATTTTTTTAAAGCTAGGTTCTGGTCCCACCTGATATATATGTACTTGCTTGTTAAAAATAAGAGATGAAGTGAAAGATAAGGAAGGAGACGAAGAAAAGTTACCAATGGCAAAGGATTGATTATAGAAGACAATGAAAGAAGGCCTGGTGACTGGTAGATTTGAGGAATATTGTACAGGGAGCCAGGCAGACAAGCCAGAGACTTCATTTTTATGCTCTTCACAGGAGGTCACTGGCCTAGCCACTTGCCTGCGTTTCACCAGGCTGTTCCCCTCAGCTAGTCAACCTTCCCTGTTCAAAACCAACATGCTAACACTTGGCAGAAACTATTCCAAGATATGGAGAGAGGCCTGCCCATCTCTCATGCAGGCCACTGGAAATCAACTCTGGGTCAAAACCGACAAGATTTTTATCTTTTAATGCTTATTGTAAGAGGCCGGGATGTTTGAAAGAGGGCAGCGTCTTAAGTTGCAGACTATTCACCAAAGTCCTTTTCTATTCAGGAATGACTAATGACTTTCTTTGTTCCCCTTTTCCAAACCAAACAGCAGCAGTATTACCTTGACTCCAAAGTACAGTGATTGCAATGGACAGTCTTGAGATTAAGGGTCTTTTTAGTGCTTTGCTCGGAATCTGGAGCAAGGAAATGTCTAGGGATGTTTGTTGAATGAACCCACCTGCCAGCAGTCCAGAGAGCTGTCCCAAAGGCCCCTGAGATGTCTATTGTCTGCTTTGGTAGGGAGCCAACCTGCTAGAAGACTCAAGGGCATTTGCCTTAGAGAGAAAAAAAAATGGCACATTTAGTTCCGGGCTTGGGTGCTGAAGTCACTGTGTTTTTGGCTCCTGAAGCTCCACTTTCTTTTTTCATACCAAATAAATTGTTTTGGCCAATATTTAAGGATTTAAATATTTAAGGTTTTGAAGGAAAATTCCAAGTTTATGCATCATTATTAAGACATCAATATGGGCTTGGGAAAATGTTTTGGTGTTGCTTAATAATACTGGGAGTGTCTTCTAAAGAAAGTATACATATATGTACGTTGTGTGTTTATTTCTATATATTGGATTGGAATGGCTTCAAAGAAGGCCTGTTTGAAGTCAGCAAATTGATTTCAATTTGGGATTCTCTTTTAGCCTTACCGTTCTTGGGGATAAGAAATCTGGAGATGAACTGGCCTCAGAAACATTCAGGAAGATTACGATGGGAAATCTGTCATCTTGTAAAGTTGGATCATTTGGTGCTCTCTGAACTAAATTATGCTGACTAACATTCTGAGCATCTGAAAATCATTCTTCCTGGTTGCCTGATAGATGACCACACAGGAGTCATTTCTATCACATCTTATTTGGGGGTTGGTATAGACGCCACCAGCACTGCAGGGAAAACCACCCCCTAGGAGGGGTGAGACAGAGAGAATGTGAGATTTTGATCATTGATTGCTCTTTCTGAAAGGCACTGCTGACCATAGTAGGTGTGGTGAATGTTTGTGTCACTGCATTGGGTATTAGAACTTTTGCTCTGAGCATGGGCTGCCCTACCCTGAAGAGCTGAATCTTGGCTTCTGACAGAAGCTCTGCATGACTCATTCTCCTCAAGCATATTTTCCTTATTTTCCTATGAAAGTATCTATAGTTTGCAACAAGAACTGTCTTTGGTTCAAGTGTCAGTGTACTAGAATAGATGCTTTTCTGTGAGACCTGTGGAGGTTGGATTGGGGTGGGGGGTGTTCCTTCAAAGTACTTGGAATTCTTTATCAAAGAAATAAAACTCAGATTCTCTTCTTTCTAGTTTACTTCTAAGTTCCAAATTTAAAACAAGACCCAGTTTGACATTTGCAGTAGGAGATAATGTCTTGAACCAGTGAGCTTGGCTATCTTTCTTTCATCATAGGGAGGCAGGGCAGTAAGTTGTATTAATTTTTCCTAATCACCCAGGCAAATATTGCTTTTTGTTCAGTGTCGTGACCCACATTCATAGCTTGCAGGGGATACTTCTAGCTGACAAAGCTGGAAGTTTCTAATAGAAGATGTATCAAGATAACAGAGGTGAGGAAAGGCCTGTTGAACATCTACTTCTGAGAATCATTGAGGCACTCAGGTCTTGCTTTTCAGTTTAGTATCTTACAAAAGGAGTTGGTTTCTTCTCATTTTAGCAATGATAAATTTAGACATCTTTTTTGAAAGGCCAAAGGTAGATTGAGAGCTCAAATACTTACGGTGTACTCTGACAGTCTTTTATTCTATTTTTCAAGACTTATTTTATATATACATATTTTTTATTTCCATAGGTTATTGGGGAACAGGTAGTGTTTGGTTACATGAGTAAGTTCTTTGGTGGTGATTTGTGAGATTTTGGCACACCCATCACCCAGGCAGTATGCACCATATTTGTAGTCTTTTATCCCTCACTCCCTTCCCACACTTTCCCCCTGAGTCCGCAGAGTCCATTGTGTCATTCTTATACCTTGACATCCTCACAGCTTAGCTCCCACATATCAGTGAGAACGTACGATGTTTGGTTTTCTATTCCTGAATTGCTTCACTTAGAATAGTGGTCTCCAATCTCACCCAGGCCGCTTCGAATGCCATTAATTCATTCCTTTTTATGGATGAGTAGTATTCCATCATACATATATATGTTTGTGTGTGTGTGTGTGTGTGTGTGTGTGTGTGTGTGTACCACAGTTTCTTTATCTGCTCATTGATTGATGGGCATTTGGGTTGATTCCACTTTTTGCAATTGCAAATTGTGCTGCTATAAACATATGTGTGCAAGTATCTCTATCTCTTATGTATAATGACTTCTTTTCCTCTGGGCAGATACCCAGTAATAGGGCTGCGGGATTACTGACATTCTTTTACATGCAACATCCCTAAAACCCAACAAGACGTGTAAACACTGAAGTCCAAGTCTGATAATTATTCTTTCATTTAAGAAGAACACATGGGAGTTTCACATATTATTTTTAAAAACTAATTTTGTAATATGTTAAATGGTAGGACACATTCAATTTTTTTTCCTCATTGGAGATCTGTCCATGTTCTGTCTCAATTTAATAGCTACCTGGCATGTAACTGATGCCTCTGAGCCTACCTCTGGAGTGAATAAATAAACGTGGTCCAGGTGATTTGATTTCTGCCATTTGTAGTGGAGAAGTAAATCTCAGTGAAGAAGATTTTTTTTCATATTTCTTCTTTTTTCTTTTTCTTTTGGCTTCTATCCTCCTGCTTCCATGGGACTGACAATCCAGCTTCTCAAACTCCACGAAAGTCTTAATACAAGGTGAATCCCAGAGCCACAAACAGTTTGGACTTCAAACAGTGAGAAAATTGGACCGAATGATTCGGCACACAAAGCAGAAAACTTTCATTTCCTGTAGGCAGGATGGAATTGACTGTTATATTAAGACTTCTGAAGAAGCCCTGCCCTGGAGTAATTTCAGTGCTGTCAGACGATGTTGACATCTAGATTAACCTCTGTGCAGTGAATTTTACTGCAAAGCTCATTGAGATGCATGTGATGTGTCTCCACAAATCCCATCTGGAACCCGTGGTGGCCCACCCTCAGCAACCCTCCTCTCCCCACTGACTCTGCTTTCTCTGTCCATAAACTTTTAGCCTCCAGGAGCAGAGGAGCCGTGGCTGAGATCTGACCCTAGGAGAGGGAGTTTGGGCCTTCTCTGACCATGATGCTGAGCCAGGCTTTCTGCTTAGAGTGACAGAGATTGTCATTGTATTGGGTTTCCCCTGAGGGAACTGCAAATTAAGGCATGAAAAACACTCTGCTGATGACAGTTTCACAGCATATCTTAATGCTGCACAAAGTGAAATGGTTTAAAAGGAATTAGTGTGTCCTAAGTCATTGAGCCCTGCTCTGGGCTCTGCAATCCTCTAGGGATTCAAGATCCCATTGCAACAAGGTCATGACTGCGTCTAGGCCGGACAGACGGATTCTGAAGGACAAGGTGTTTGTCTTTTGTGCAGGTCTTTCCTATGGTCCTTACAAGAGAGGCAGCCACAGCTCCTGTTTCTCCCAACTGGGACAAAAGATGTAGCTGTTTTCTAAGCACTGGTTTGTCATCTCTTTAAGGAGTGGTTGGCTCCAGAATGAGCCAGACTCACTCTATAATTCCACATTGTGGCACAACAGCCACATAGAACCTCAAAGCTGAAATTGCAACTTTTCTGCAAAATAGGGCCATTGATTACATCCAAAGTTTTGAGAAAAGGCCTTCAGGTTAGATTCAGTCACCTTCAGACTCCACAGAGTTGCTCAGCATGGTTGCAGGCGTCTTTGGAAACTTACCTCAGGGTTTTAGAATACGTTACCCTGAAGTCTGGATAACAATTTTCTCTGAGATTTTACTGATTCTAATTCCCTTTGAAATTGTTTTTCCTACTTGCCTCTTGTCTTTCATTTAAATAATAAGAATCTCCTTGCATATTCTTAGGTATTTCTTTAGGAGAATTGGAAGTTTCCAGCCAAGGACACTGTGTTTATGAATTGGAAAGATATCTTTCTGGGCTGAAAAAGGTAAAAATCATACGGAGGCAATCTTGATGACTTTATTTAAAAGCAATTATCAGCATTGTGTTTTATTCTAGGTGCTCGTGCTCATAGTGCAAACTACATTCACGTTTTTAATTATTTATGTTATGATACTTATTCGTGTGTACATATATGCGCACACACACACACAAAAGCCTCCACAATCCTACTGGTATACAAATCCATATGCCCCATTTGTGTCGCTTCCGTTGATCTTTGTGTGCATGCATTTGCAATGAAGTGTGCATCACATGTGTGATTTCTTAAAGTCATCTATAGCTCATCTTTCCTCTTATTATCGACACATACCCTTTGACTTTCTGCACTTTGGAGCTCATGAAATTAAGGCTTTTTCAAGGGAGACTACATCTTGAGTTTCTTTAAACCTTCATATTTAAAGATAGGACTGGTTTTCTTCGAGAAACAAAAACTTGATTCAGATTTTATTTAATTAATTAATTTTCTGGGGGAAATGGTACTGAATTTGTTCCTGAGTAACAAATAGTAGTAAGTGCAAATATAAATGTGAAGTAGTTTAAGCAGGTTATTGAACCTATCTTGTGGCTGAAACAAGTAGTCAGATATGAAGCTCAGACACTCAAATTGAATTAGAACGTGAACCAAAACGGTTAGCATGGGGCAGGAGAAGAGCACTGGGCTAGGAGCAAGCCTGCTAGATTGTCACTTGAGTGTCCTTAGCTTAATGTGGGCATCTGACAACTAGTTGCAGTCCTGTGCCCCTCTAATTCCAGAGATGGGGCAAGCCAATCTGTTTCTCATCCATTGCTCAAGTTGGTTATCACTGAAATATTATATACCATCTCAAGATCCTGCCCTGAACAAGTTTGCAAACATCCCCCCCACACTGAGGAGTCAGTCCCATTTTTGTTTTATGGCAGTTTATCTCTTGTGACCCTCCTTTGGAAGCTGTCCAAACTCTGAACACTTGCTGTCCATTCCCTGCTCCCCACCCCACCCTTTAAGGCCAGGGAAAAGCCAGGGAAAGCCCTATTGGCTCATCTCCCTCTTTCCTAGCCTGCACATCAACCAAGCTTGGGATTTAGCCTAGGTTTTCAGAGAGGAAAACAAGTGCGTTCTCCCAGCCATCAGTATCTTTCCAGCCCCCTGGACCAAGTGATTAGTGCCTCATTAGCGCCTCATCAGTTGCTTTTGCACAAGAGACTCTGGGACAACAAGCCTATTATAATGCCTCAGTCTGTCTTTTTGAAGTCAAACCATCCTTCTGGCTTGGTTAGGAAAGGGGAGCCTTTCTCCAAACACGTTTTCTTTTAATTTCCTCTGTTGTTTTCTGGCTGTTAACTATATGGATAAATGGTAAAACATAATTTTCATTTTTTCTAGGCCCCTATGAGAGTGGATATGCTATATTTCTATAGATGAGGAGTTCCACATGTCAGCAAAGCATTTATTTATTTAGTGAAGTGACTATAATATTGACACACAGATTTGCAGCAGCATCCAAATCTTGAGGGGGAAAAAAAAGCCTTTTTCAATCAAATGAAACCTTTTCTGTGATGGCACCAGAGAGGTTTATATCTTAAGCACAGAACTGAACCTGATAATATGCTTCCTTTCTAGAAACAAAGAGATAGAAGAAATTGCTGAAGGAGCTGGAAGACCAAACCATCTATTCCCCAAATCATTATGTATCAATAGATACTTCAACTCTGTTCCTTAAATGGCTCTGAAAAACACAAATAACCATATTTACTATTAAAAACAAATTCATAATGTCTAACCCAATCCCTTATTTTAATATATATACATATTAAAATAATCCCATGTATATATGATTATTATTATATGGGATATATATAGTTTACATATATATAGGGGTGTGTGTGTATATATATATATATATTTACATATATATGTAAATGTATACTTTTTAATGCTGGGGATAGTTCCATATTGTTTCTTTTCTTGATTCCTTCTAATATATTCAATGAGATTTATAATTTTTTTCACTTTTATTTCTTTAGGAAAGAGTTGGGGTCTATTATGAATGCTTTCTAGGATAAAATGGCAAAACAGATGGAAAGTGTGGTAGAGGGAGGATAATGGGAATAGGAGGCAGAGAACTTGCACATTTCTATTTCCTGCTGAGAGATCTTGGAAAAACATTGTCTGCCCTTTACCTCAGTTTCTTAACATACAAAATAGAACTACTATCAACCCCCTGCATGCCACAGAGGGTTATTTGAGCCCTAAATGAGATCATAACTGTTAACATACTCTGTGAACTGTACAGGGCCAGACAAATAGAGCCCACTCTCTGGGCAGTTGCATACAGTCTTGCTGGGTGCTGAGCTGAGTGACTGAGAGCCGCTTTTGAGACACATTTTGAGGCATATCTTCCCTAAATTTTTGCTGGTGTCTGTTTTTTAGAAGTTTTGCCATTAGCATTTTTTGCTTTGAGTATCTAGTGATGGAGAATGCTCTAAAAAATACAAGGAGACAGGGGGATTCTTTATCTATTTGGCTTAGTCACTGGAAAGGGACAATTAGAGTTTGTTTTCAGGCTTGGAACTCTGACATTTTGTAGCAAAATGGCATCTTCTGCTGCATTTAATTCCTTGCCATCAACTCTTGCTTTCATAAGGTTCTGTCAATTTCAACATAATGCTTTGTAAAAATAGGACTCTGTGAAACTTTCTCTATAAATTTGGTGGTATAACTAATTTTTCAGGGAGCATCTGAAGGGATAATGATTTTTAAGTGGTACCCTGTTCATGCCAGGACCAGCATTTGTACATGGGAAAATAATCTTAAGATGAGTGAAGAGCAAATGCTAGACCACACCTTTAATAGGCCCAAGTGCCAACAAAAATACGTGTGAGTGGGATTCCCACGGAGAAATGTTTCTGAATGAAAATGAAACCCTTGATAATGAATCCTGAGGCCAGAATGCCAAAGTCACAGTATTCTGTCATTTACAGCCCCTAAAAAATCCCAGGTGTTTGTGATGACAAGCCACTATTATAAGTACTCTGTATTAGTGACTACTTGGCAAGTAAAATTTTCTCAAATGTTATTTTTCATAGATCTCCAAGCAACAATCACTTGCAGTGTATCTGACAAAATGCTATACATGATTTTCTAAAAGTATTTTGATCACTCCAGAAAGAAATCAGAATAAAGCTGCATACCCCAAATCCTAGAAAATTCACAAATATTTTGCTCAAGTTCAGGCTCTCTCAGCTTCTCTTTTCTCTTTAACTTTTGCCTCATACAGAGGCAATCTTGATGACAAAAGATTGGGCTCAATTTTTGTTTTTCTTGTGTAGAAAAGCAACACCTCTGTTTCGGACTACTGTTCAGTAGACAAAAAGCATCCCAGCTTTCGAAATGAGAGTCCAAATTGGGTTACCACTGAGATTTTAAATTATGATGTGAAATTGGAGAAGGTGAACTGTACAGGGCCAGACAAATAATAGAGCCCACTCTCTGGGCAGTTGCATGCAGTCTTGCTGGGTGCTGAGCTGAGAGACTGAGAGCCGCTTTTGAGACGTGTTTTGAGGCATATCTTCCTTAAATTTTTGCTGGTGTCTGTTTTTTAGAAGTTTTGCCATTAGCATTTTTCACTTTGAGTATCTAGCCATGGAGAATGCTCTAAAAAATACAAGGAGACAGGGGGATGCTTTATCTATTTGGCTTAGTCACTGGTTCAGGGTGAAGTTTCATAATTTATTCTGATAATCTGGAGGGGATGACCTCCTTCACAGTACTGTTAAAGCCTTCCTTGAACAAGCTCATTTCACTATATAACTTCCTAAAGACAAGGCTGATTATTTAAGGATTTCAGAGATATCATTTGGGGAATAACTCACCAGGTAGAGAAAGTTTGACCTGATATGTTAACAGGCACAACAAGAACTTATTTCAATGCTTTCTCACCATCTGCCCCTTCTCTGAGAGTTTAGCCTTTCTTAGGATACTTCCTTTTCCAGGCTAGAAAAGATTGATTGTATTCATATCCCAAAGTAAAGGCTCCTCCAATTCTATCAGATGTGGAGGCAACAGAAAATGACTCATGTTATTTTTCTCTCACTTCACAGCATCAAGAACTCTTCTTGTTTATGTGGGGGCCATGGTGGATTAGCTTGAGGAACTGTCAAATTAAAATGAAAGGAAAGCAAGTTGGGGCAAGAAAATTCTCACTCTGAATGTGAAAGAAAATAGCAGTGTTCTTCTCTCTGGCAAAGATTTGTGTACTGTTGGGGGAAGATTCATGTTATTTCTCAGGTAGACTTTACTTTTTGAGATTCTGTGTGTGTGTGTGTGTGTGTGTGTGTATGTGTGTGTGTGTGTGTGTATTTTGCCTGGTGGGGGGTTAAAGGCAGATAGAATGTAGTTGTTTATGAGTTTATACTTTCTCTTTAGCATAATAGATGCCCTGTTTATTTTCTCAGAATGTGACAATAAAATTAGGAAAGGAGAGGAATTCAGAGGCCCATGTTGCAGTTCATGGCAAAGTTTTACCCAAATATTTCCTTCAGAAACATTTAGTCATAGCAAGCCATATAAATTATTGTCTGCAACTGGTATCAGAAAAAGAAATCAGTAGGTGGGGACTGTAGACCCCAATGGTGCATCTGTTTACAATCTTTCTTTTCCAAGGTTTTAAGGTTCATGAATAACATGAGGGAATTTTGGGAGAGCTACCACATCAGTACTTTGGCACGCATTAACTGTTCCACAGGAAAACTAGGGTTGCTTCAGGGCTATTTTTGTTTGAAATGACACACATACAAAAAAAAAAAAAGACTTTTGGAACATGTTTTGAGGCCTGTCACCTGAAATCAGCCTTTGCTGAAAGAGTATTTAGTTTGATAAGCGGGATTTCTTGCTTCTCGCATCCCAGAGTGTAAATTCTGCAGCGAAGCCTGGGTGTATGTTTTCAGCACCAGGGACAGCAAACAACCCCCTGAATTGAAGGGGCCCGCTATCCTGATTGACCTCCCAGACTAGGAAGGGCAGTTGTTTTGTTTTCCTTTATTTCCTATCTACCGGAGCCTCAACTTGGAAGACTTTATTCTTAAGGTTCTTACATCTTTCATTTATTACCAAGCCTAGCTTAGCTGTCTCTGTCACATTCTTGACCTCCTAACAAATGGGTTTGGAGTAACACTCCCAGCTCTCCTGGCTCAGAGAAGTAGAAAGAAACACACTAGACTTCATTTGAAGGGCATGCTTTAGAGTAGGCTCCCCCTACACAAGTCTTTATAACATACCACTGACTTGTAAACCCCTAAATGAAGGACTGCTTATACACAATCATTTTCCTTTTAACATTTCTGCACATTTCTCACAATGTACAAGTCTATGTTTGACTCAGTGTGCATCTGGAGGCAATGTTTCACAGCAGTTGAGCAGAAGCTATGAAGTTTGGGGACAGAAAAGGTCCCAGTGATGCTGCTGTTATTCATTTTGGAGACTCATTGGGGGCACTTCTCTGATTCTCAGCATCCACCCTTCAACCCTGAGTGCTCTTTAACAGCTGTTTTTGCCTTAAACAATCACAATAAGAATGCAAATGACTCCTTGTGGCATTCTTCAGGCCAGACTGAAGGGTGTACTGAGAAAACAAGGGTAGCAGAAGCACATGTTGTCACATTGCTTTGTGATTGGCCAGTTTTTATATAGCACAATGACACACAGATATCATCTTAGAGTCATCATTGTCTACTCTTAACTAATTGTCAGCATCTTCTCCACTCATGTCAGGATGAATCCTGTGTTGGGAAGGCAAGTCAGTCACTGCAGGTTTCATCATAAATATTGCCTTCTATCTGACAGATGTTAGAAAACCTCCATTTTGAATGCCTCTGTACCATCCAAGGCTCTGAATTTCCCCTATATCTTATCCCTTTCTTTCCATTCCCTTTCCATGTTGCTTATCATAACATCCATAACATTTAGTGGTGTAAGAAAATAAGGGGTTTCTTTTAGGAATAAATGAGGTGGAAAAAGTAGGACAGAGCCAGATCTCAGAGGAGCAAGTTCAGTGGAACGATGATTTCTAACTTGGGAGTGGGTCTAAGATGTAGCCATCCATTCCTTCCATTCCTTGTCCTCTTGAGTGAATCTCATTCCAGTGCTCACACTTGCCCTGCAAAAAAGGCCATGGCACAAGATTCTCTAGATTATTTGTATGAAGACTGGAGGTGAGCAGCATCCAACACCTCTGTTAGAGTTCTTTAGAATAGAGGAGTTTTGTCTTATATTTTAATCCAGGAACCTTCCCATATTTAAAAAGTTTAGAAATAATATGTACAGAAAGGACCTATGGGGATAGGAAAGCTTAATAATACAAGTTATTTTCCCTTAGAACAGAGGGGAAGGAGCTGCAAAGTGACTGCTAATGGAGGAACGATCTGCTGGCTGGGGGAAATGTGGCCTGAGACTAGAGATGCAGAGCAGGCATCTCTAGAAGGAGAGATGATGCCAATAGAAGCCCCAGGAGGGAACTGGCCAGCGAATACAATTTTATAAAGATTCTCAGTACTTTTTCTGAAAAAATTCCTAAAATTTTCAAGGGCGCGTCTAGCCCTCTGCCTCTTTAGAGGTGAGCTCAGTGCTACTTCTGGGTTCTTAAGGCAAATGCCCTACAAACACCAAAGTCTTGTATTTTCCACTCTCAGCCGGCACTGGCTAAGTGGGATTTTTTTTTTCCCTTCCCTAAGTGAAAGGGACTTGTTTTCAGGAGAAGTGTCCTTTAAACATCCAGCTAAAACTGGAAGTAATTTTTTGCATGAATGGCTTTTTACAGCTAGGTCTACAGCAGAACAAAACTTGTATTAAACTAAGTGCTACTTTACATATCTTATTTCAAGGGAAATGAAGGATTTATTGTCGTGTAAATGATATACACTGATTTGTTTCCTACTGGACATTACATGTCCCTTTATCTCTAGGCTGATGTTGTGCAGCAAACTTTCAATATCTGGAAAATCAGCTGGTACCTACTTCAGTGCATTATTAGGATATTACGTTCCCTGAGAGGAATTTTGCCAATGAAGTTTAGGTACTGTTGTAACTGATTTCCATCCCCCCTCCCTAAGCTTCTGTACTAAGTATATGTAAAGCTATTATATCTTGTCTGATCCCATGTGTTCATGTGTGTTTCCCAATGTTTGCATAAATATATTGGCAATCTGAAGGGTTAGCTGGCTTATGGCAACTGCTGAACAATGGTATGTTTGGCATGTGGGACACCTGATACCTGGGCACACCTGTTCTGAGGCCAAGCTAATTTTACAGATTTTGGAAAAGAAAAAACAGCAGCAACAACAACAGTGTGGCTTGAATTAAGGAAAGTTTAACAATGAATACAGTATTGCCAAGTCATCATTTATGGGTGGAGACGTTGACCACAGCAGTTGAGGTGCTTTCAACTGGATCTTATGCCCTTTATTTTAATCCCAATTGATAGTTCCTCATTTGTATTTTATGACTTAGAAATACTCCTACGTGATGCTCGTTTGTTTTTCTCCCAGGCTTCTGGAAAGTGCTGATCATGATTGCTTCCTATCATTTGGATCCCAAAGTTGATAACTTAACATAAGTGACTGAGGTTTTAGTAGAACTGGGTTTTACTAATCGTATCTCCTCCTTGAGGTGCTGTTCCCTTCATTCCTTTCCTTTATGACAGGTGAATGCATTGGCTATGCTGATTTTATTTGCATCCTGGCGAGTCTTGGAGAATCAATCTCGTTAAAATGATGACTGCATTTGCCTTTGGAGAAGAGGTTTATTGTCTAAGTAAAACTCTTATGTGAAGGTGTCATTTATGTAAAAAAAAAAAAAAATTCTAACTTGATAAGATGGCCACAGGTTAGAGGGGTGTGTTCTCAGTTGATATTAAGGGATATGTTGAAAAGGCAAGTGCCCACCCTCTATTCTTCATCTCACCCTTCCTTTCTCCCCAACCTCAAAAGAAAACAAAAAATTATTTTTTTAAATTGTATTAGTAATTTATGTTTAATACAAAAGGATGATTTAATGGTATCACCAAAGGTTGTTTCTCCCATTGTGCATGTCCTTCAGTCTCGGCCCCATACCCATCACCCCATTCTTCACCCTCATGCTTCCATCCCAAGGCAAACATGTGTCTTCATCGGAATCTATGGGTGTTGAAGTTAAATGTGGGGGCAGAGATTTAACACCATGACACTAATACAAATCAACCATTCTTCACTTTCAAATGGTTAATCACTACAGGAAGGCGAACTCTTTTCTTGGTTTTTGTTTAAAAACATTTTATACATATATATGTATATATGTGTGTGTATGTATGGACATAGGTATGTATATGCACATGTACATGTATATATGTATATATCCATCTTCAATATAAATATATCATAAGTGAGAGTTGTAAATACTCCTTGGTCATATGTCTGTCTTTCTCATAGTATCATATCTTCAATGTTATGTTAACAACTCCATTTATTGATTGATGAAATCGTGTGTAGACCTGTATCCTCCTGACATAGTTTATGTAGGGTCTCTTCTCAAATAAAGTATAAAACAACAATGTCCTTGTTTTATTTGGATTCATTATGTAAT